GTTAGTAACTGTGTGTCATCCAAGAAAAGAGAGAGAAAGAGGAGGAGGAAGAAGAGGAAGTAAAGACCAAACTTATTACTGATAAAACTAATTTGGCTTCTTCTTCAGCTTCCAAGGAGAGGACTGCCCCTCACAAAAGTAATACCGGATTCCCCAAGCTGCTTTGTGCCTCACTGTTGATATTTTTCCTGCTATTGGCAATCTCATTCTTTATTGCTTTTGTCAGTAAGTATGCCAACTGAACCAATAAGCAATATCTGCTGTCCATGAACAGAGGGTATCCTTTAAAAACTGACTTTTGAAAATGAGCTTATCCAGAAATCTGAAATGAAATTTTCTCTGGGGAGACATAATTCATGGGAATCCACTGTGAATTTTGCTCTTTATTTGGATTTAGTTACTGTCCTGTAAAAATAATGGAATCCCTTCTCATTTAGAGAAACTGAAGCATAAATGTGGGTGTATGTATTTGTGTTGTAGAGTGAAATCTATGGGGCATCATCTCTATACTAGACACTATGTAAGTGAGGACAAATCTATGTTTCCTTGGTAGCATTTATCAGGCCAGTCTGATTTGAATGCACAGACATTTATGTTTTGGGATGAGCAGGTAGACAACAAGGAGATGGGAAGAAATATTTCAGGAAGAGTTCTCCACTGGCTTTTACTCTGATTATTCCTGCCCTGCTCAAGACTGTGTGGGATCTAAAAGTCAATTTTGCAAATTAGGTGGATTGCTGCGTATCTTTGGCTTTCAGCATTTGTTGAGTTTTATTCCCCCTGGTTCTGTCACCCAGGCTGGAGTGCATTGGTGCAATCTTGGCTCACTGCAACCTCCACCTCCCAGGTTCAAGCGATTCTCCCACCCCAGCCTCCCAAGTAGCTGGGATTACAGGTGTGCATCACTATGCTCAGCTAATTTTTTTTTTTTTTTTTTTTGTATTTTTAGTAGAGACAGGGTTTTCTCATGTTTCCTGGCCTTGTCCTGAACTCCTGGGCTCAAGCAGTCTGCCTACCTCAGCCTCCTAACGTGCTGGGATTACAGGCATGAGTCACTACGCCTGGCTCAAAATTTTTAAAAGGCATAAAAAGCAGTATACATTTAGGTAGATTCTTTATTAATTTCTTTGGTCATTTCATAAGTATTGTCCATCTACTGTATGTCAGGCACTGTGCCAGACAGAGAGTCAAGACAGAGCCACAGCCCCTGGTCTCAAGAAATTTAGAGAATGATAAAATGAACCAGTGGTTATAACATTGTATGGTAAGTGTTGTACAGTTAAGAAGTATAATAAGTGCAAGAGGCTGAGGTAGGCTTTCCGGAGGAGGTGACATCTAGAGCTGTGTGTACCAAGAATGACCTAGAGATATGAGAGAGCATGGAATTTGGGGAAACGTAAGTATGCATGACTGGAACATATGGTGCTAAGTAAAGAACTAAGAAATGAAGTTGTAGGTGGCAGAAAGAAACAGGACTCAGATCATGAAGACTGCTGTATATCATGATAAAGAGTTTGGATTTTTTCCCTCCTAAAGGTTATTTTATCAATTATCTTTTGCTGGTTAATAAGCCAATCTAAAACTTAGTGGATTAAAACAGCAACTATTTATTTAGCTCATAAATCTGTGTCTTGGCAATTGAGACTGGTGTCAGTTGGGAGATTTCCCCAGTCCTGGCTGAACTCACTCATGTATATGTGGTTGGGTACTGGCCACAGGCAACTTAGCTTCTGAGGAACAGGATGTTAGATGGAATGGCAGGAGAGATTTGGCCACGTTTCTCTTATCATTCATCAGGGTAGCCTGGGTTTGTTCACATGGCAACTGGCAGGCTTTTAAGACTGAGAGCGGAAGTAAGCAAGGCCTTTTGAAATCTCACCTTGGAACTAGCGCAGAGTTGCTCCTGCACATTCTATTGGCCAAAAGAAGTCTTACAGGCAGCCCAGATCCAGGCGGTGGAGAAATAGACCACATTTCTTGATTGAAGAAGCTGCAAAATCACATTGCAAAGCAGTGTAGATACAGGGTATGTTGAAAGTTGTGGCCATTTTTGCAATGTCACAGTCATAGAGAAAATTGAAGAATTTTAAGCAGGGAATTGATATAATTGGATTGGACTTATAGAAACATGATTTTTACAGAGGTGTGGAAAATGGATAAATGAGGACAAATTTGGAGGGAAAGAGAGGTTAGAAGGATAATTCATTAATTCAATTGAGAAATATTGTCAGACTGATCTATGGCTAGTGTTAGCGAAAAAAGAGAAGATGAAGTAATTTTGAATGATAAAGGAGGTAGAGGCTTGATGAATATTCAGTTCTGGGAAATAAGGGACCCAGAGAAGTAAAGTATGGCTCCAATATTCTGACTTTGTAAACTCAGAAATCATTAAGTTTTTCAAAGAGGTAGACAATATAGGATCAGTAGCAGGTTTGGGTTGGAAGATGGTGATTTAAGTTTTGGGCATGTTGAGTTTTATATGGCTGTGAGAACCTCAAATGGATGTGTCTACTGGGAGACACATTTGTCTGGATTTAGGGAGAGAGGTCTGAGCTTTGGAAGTCCTTCACATAGAGGTAGCAGGTGATGCCGTGGGAATATATGATATCACTCACGGAGATAACTTAGTATGAGAAAGACGGATAAGGATGGAACTCTGGGAAATGTTACATTTTAAAAGAGGTGGATGGAGGAAACGGAGCTCATCAAAGAGTGTAAGAAGCAGCAGCAAGAAAGGTAAGACAAAAACAACAAAGAGTAGTGTCCCAGGAAAATAAATGGTCTTTATTCTCTTTTCCAGTTTTCTTTCAAAAATATTCTCAGCTTCTTGAAAAAAAGACTACAAAAGAGCTGGTTCATACAACATTGGAGTGTGTGAAAAAAAATATGCCCGTGGAAGGTAAAAATTAATGTGCCTAGAATTCAGTTGCTATTGCACGTATGTGCCCCTCTTCCCAATACAGAGACAGCCTGGAGCTGTTGCCCAAAGAATTGGAAGTCATTTAGTTCCAACTGCTACTTTATTTCTACTGAATCAGCATCTTGGCAAGACAGTGAGAAGGACTGTGCTAGAATGGAGGCTCACCTGCTGGTGATAAACACTCAAGAAGAGCAGGTACTTTCTAATAGATAATGGGGCTGTGAGCCAAAGGCTGTGACTCCTTCTTTTCCCCCCTCAGGATTTCATCTTCCAGAATCTGCAAGAAGAATCTGCTTATTTTGTGGGGCTCTCAGATCCAGAAGGTCAGCGACATTGGCAATGGGTTGATCAGACACCATACAATGAAAGTTCCACGTGAGTATAGAATGAGATAAAAGAATCTTGGGAGAAATGCCCTCATCCTTTTTGTCGCTTTCAGATTCTGGCATCCACGTGAGCCCAGTGATCCCAATGAGCGCTGCGTTGTGCTAAATTTTCGTAAATCACCCAAAAGATGGGGCTGGAATGATGTTAATTGTCTTGGTCCTCAAAGGTCAGTTTGTGAGATGATGAAGATCCACTTATGAACTGAACATTCTCCATGAACAGGTGGTTGGATTGGTATCTGTCATTGTAGGGATAGATAATAAGCTCTTCTTATTCATGTGTAAGGGAGGTCCATAGAATTTAGGTGGTCTGTCAACTATTCTACTTATGAGAGAATTGGTCTGTACATTGACTGATTCACTTTTTCATAAAGTGAGCATTTATTGAGCATTTTTTCATGTGCCAGAGCCTGTACTGGAGGCCCCCATTGTGCACACATGGAGAGAACATGAGTCTCTCTTAATTTTTATCTGGTTGCTAAAGAATTATTTACCAATAAAATTATATGATGTGGTGTCTCCTCCTGTCTGGTTTTCTCTTCATCCCTACTAT